ACCTACAATCATTGGTTAGACTGAGGTTTAAAATTAAACGGGAATTTGGTTAAGCACCGGGAACAGAGCCCAGCACGCCAGGCACTCACTCCCCCAAATACTCCACTGGGATTTCAGTTATCTTCTCTTACTTTTCCTCTAGGGTGATGGGGATCTGCCAGATCACTGTGGGAGTCCTGCTCGCTCCTCTAACTCTCCCACGTCCTACCCACCTTCTTACAGCCCTGTTCTCCCAATCCAGTCAGTAGCTTTTCCCCTGAAATCTCTCCTTCCCTCACTGGCCTTGGAGAAAAGGACTGTGAAGAGAGAGACTCCAAGAAACAAAGCCATGGGGACCTGCAAATGCACACCCCAGCCAGGCTGCCCAAGCCTTCCTCACCAGTGCAGCTGGTGTCGCCAACGGTGACCCGGAAGGTGAAATTAGGCTGGTGGGCTTGGCCCTCGGCTTTGAGAAGGTCGTACACAGGCGTCTTCCCTATTCTGGTCCCATACTCCTGCAGAAGGCTGATCGGGGTCTTGCCTGGGTTGGCGGCCAGCATTTGCTCTATACTGGGGGAAGGGGCACAGACCCACATCACACCTCCCCTCTCTGCACCCACCTAGCCAAGCACTTCCATACCAGACCTAGGCACATTATGGGGGACATAGGGTCCAAGGAACCCCAGACAGTCTAGCATCCATTGGCTGGGTTCCAAGTGGAGGTGCAGGCTGGAAAAGTAGGGCCCACTACCCCAAAGCAAGGGGGGAAGAATGCATTGCTCCTGCCTCAGTTAAGGTGGGCACGATCCTGTGCCCCAATGCAGGTTGAAAGTGCATACCCCCTGACACAGTGCAAGCCAGGAACCCAGTACCCACCAAATGCACTGAATGTGGGGGCATAAAGCCCAGTGTTCCAGTGCAGTCTGGGAACCGGGCCAACCCCAAACTATTTAGAGCTGGAGGCAGCAGCCACTGCCCCGGTGCACGCCGGGAACCACTGCCCACTGCCCCAGTGCTTGCCGGGAACAACCCTCAGGCCAGGTGCATGCTGGGGCCGCGCCGCTACTCCCTCCGCACGGCCCCACGCTTTTCGCCCTGAAGGAATCGGTACGAGACGGCTCACCTAGGCAGCCCGCAGCCCGTGGTAGTGCCGGAGCCTTGCTCCTCTTCACTCATTCCCTCCTCCGTCCCCGCGGGCGCCACCGTGACTGCAGCCTCCACGCGCCCCAATACACAGCCGACGAGCTAGGGCCGGGGCCAAGCCCGGAGTCGCGGCCGGTAGGGCCCGCCGCGGGGCACGCTGGGATATGGAGTCCCCCGCCCACCCTACTTCGTGAGCCTCCATCTGGAGGGGAGCTATCCGCCCCACAACCCTCTGCGTGCGTGGCTCGCCCGGGCAGGCTGCACCGCCTTCTGGGAGGAGCGGGCCCTCCGCCGTCGCTTCTCGAGAAGGCCGTATTTTTTTGTTTGTAATACCGTCCCGCCTCCTTCCTTCCGCGCCCCCTCTCTCCCGGTCCGTGAAGCTGTGGACATGCGTACTAGCGGAGGGGAAGCCGCTGGGTAGGGAGGCGGTAAGGACTCACTTGGGCACGGAGCCTTTTGGATCGCGAGAAAACTACAGAACCCAAGAGCCCGCGCGCCATCTGTGTCGCAGCTGGAGAGGCAGGGTCAAGCACGCACGAGAAGCTTCATGGCGTCATTGGTTACTCCCATTGCGATTACTTCCCCTAGGTGCACTGAGATTGGTTACTTCGACTAAAGGGGCGGAGACAAGGAAAAGTCAGCCCCCCCCGACCCCGCCTCCTTGATGAAGGAAGGTTGTGATTGGTCCGGAGAGGCTGCCGTCGGATCCTGGCTCTTTGCGGTCTGGGAGGGTGGGCCTTACCTAGACGCCGGAGGGGACCGATCTCTGTTTCCGCAGGGCTCTGGAGCTGGTGCAGGTTTAAGTCCGTCTCAGACAGTCCCCTCAACCCACAGCCTAAGCCCCTTGCCCTTGGGCCTCCGTGACACAGAACTTGCTTCCTTTTCCTAGGTCGTCCTTCACCTCCCTTCAGGTGTTGCTTCTTTTGTGAAACCTTTTTAGAACCGCTCTAGTGAACCTCTCTTTAACTGGCGAGGAAACCTCTGGGGCCTGATAATCAGGCTGTAATGTGGGACGACAGGATTAGAAGGACTAGGCACCTTGGTGGTCTTGTTCCCTCTTCCATGAGTCTTGGGTCTCTCAGCTGAAGAGAGCAAAAGTGAATTTTGGCCGCCTAAGATTAATCAACTGATCTGGGTGTTGAGCAGACGCGCATTGTTTAGTCCTAGAGCCCCATTGCCTCCTCCCCCAAAGTTGCACAACCACTGGGCTGAGGGAAATCTTGTGACCTTGGAGAGAGAAAGGGAGAGACCACATTAAAAAAAAAAAAGGTTCTAATGAGTGTTCTGAGAAGGGGTCAAGAAAGATGTCTTACTCTGAGCCGGGGTTGGAGGTCCAGAGGAATCTTGAAATGATAATGAGGGGTCATCCAGGAACACTGGAGGAGGATGGGGCCTAGAGCCGAGTGAATTCCAAGTGGGTGAAATTGGAGTGAGTGGTGACAATCACAGCCCAGCCCCTCCTTCCTTCATTCCCACAGGGCCCAGTGTTCACCATCATACCAGGGGCCAGAGGCGATGGCTTGCCTCCATGAGACCCGAACACCCTCTCCTTCCTTTGGGGGCTTTGTGTCTACCCTAAGTGAGGCATCCATGCGCAAGCTGGACCCAGACACTTCTGACTGCACTCCCGAGAAGGACCTGACGCCTACCCAGTGTGTACTTCGAGATGTGGTACCCCTTGGTGGGCAGGGTGGGGGAGGGCCCAGCCCCTCCCCAGGTGGAGAGCCGCCCCCTGAGCCTTTTGCCAACAGTGTCCTGCAGCTACATGAGCAGGATGCAGGGGGCCCAGGGGGAGCAGCTGGGTCACCTGAGAGTCGGGCATCCAGAGTTCGAGCTGACGAGGTGCGACTGCAGTGCCAGAGTGGCAGTGGCTTCCTTGAGGGCCTCTTTGGCTGCCTGCGCCCTGTCTGGACCATGATTGGCAAAGCCTACTCCACTGAGCACAAGCAGCAGCAGGAAGGTAGGCCACGTCCTTGTGGGAGCCTCCTCTCTGAGGCTTGTGGCACTGTGCCTCCTGCCCACAGACCTTTGGGAGGTCCCCTTTGAGGAAATCCTGGACCTGCAGTGGGTGGGCTCAGGGGCCCAGGGTGCTGTCTTCCTGGGGCGCTTCCACGGGGAGGAGGTGGCTGTGAAGAAGGTGCGAGACCTCAAAGAAACCGACATCAAGCACTTGCGAAAGCTGAAGCACCCCAACATCATCACTTTCAAGTGAGGTCCAGGGCAGGGGCTGGGTGTTGGGGCTGAGGCCTTCATACCATTGTTTGGCTCCCAGGGGTGTGTGCACCCAGGCTCCCTGCTACTGCATCCTCATGGAGTTCTGCGCCCAGGGCCAGCTGTATGAGGTACTGCGGGCTGGCCGCCCTGTCACCCCCTCCTTACTGGTTGACTGGTCCATGGGCATCGCTGGTGGCATGAACTACCTGCACCTGCACAAGATTATCCACAGGGATCTCAAGTCACCCAAGTGAGTAAGCAAGCAGGGAGCAACAGATGTGCTGTGGACCCCAGCTGACTACACTCTTTACCAGCATGCTAATCACCTACGACGATGTGGTGAAGATCTCAGATTTTGGCACTTCCAAGGAGCTGAGTGACAAGAGCACCAAGATGTCCTTTGCAGGGACAGTAGCCTGGATGGCCCCTGAGGTGATCCGCAATGAACCTGTGTCTGAGAAGGTCGACATCTGGTGAGAACTAGGCTGAAAACTGAGAAGAGTGGCTTGAGCACAAGTGATGTCCCCTCATCCCTAGGTCCTTTGGCGTGGTGCTATGGGAACTGCTGACTGGTGAGATCCCCTACAAAGACGTAGATTCCTCAGCCATTATCTGGGGTGTGGGAAGCAACAGTCTCCATCTGCCCGTGCCCTCCAGTTGCCCAGATGGTTTCAAGATCCTGCTTCGCCAGTGCTGGTAAGGATGGTCTGGGCTGGGATACTGGGCCTTCCCCTCTCCTTCCTAACTCCATTCCTTTCAGGAATAGCAAACCACGAAATCGCCCATCATTCCGACAGATCCTGCTGCATCTGGACATTGCCTCAGCTGATGTACTCTCCACACCCCAGGAGACTTACTTTAAGTCCCAGGTGTGCTGTGGGTAGGAAAATAAATACCTAACGCTCTCACTCTTCATCTGCTCTCAACCCATAGGCAGAGTGGCGGGAAGAAGTAAAACTGCACTTTGAAAAGATTAAGTCAGAAGGGACCTGTCTGCACCGCCTAGAAGAGGAACTGGTGATGAGGAGGAGGGAGGAGCTCAGGTGAGTTCCCGTGCTTGGGGAGGTGATTTTACTTCACCTTGGGGAACCTTTCTGCCCGTTGCAGACACGCCCTGGACATCAGGGAGCACTATGAAAGGAAGCTGGAGAGAGCCAACAACCTGTATATGGAACTTAATGCCCTCATGTTGCAGCTGGAACTCAAGGAGAGGGAGCTGCTCAGGTAACCCTACCTGTCCTTATGCACCAAGCCCTTTGCCCAGCTGAGAAGGTGCCTGGATCTTTAGGCGAGAGCAAGCTTTAGAGCGGAGGTGCCCAGGCCTGCTGAAGCCACACCCTTCCCGGGGCCTCCTGCATGGAAACACAATGGAGAAGCTTATCAAGAAGAGGAATGTGCCACAGAAGCTGTCACCCCATAGCAAAAGGTGGGACATGAGTACTGTGGTTCCAATATGGCGTCTTAACCTTTTACTTTTCCTCTTCTTCCAGGCCAGATATCCTCAAGACGGAGTCTTTGCTCCCTAAACTAGATGCAGCCCTGAGTGGGGTGGGGCTTCCTGGGTGTCCTAAGGGCCCCCCCTCACCAGGACGGAGTCGCCGTGGCAAGACCCGTCACCGCAAGGCCAGCGCCAAGGGGAGCTGTGGGGACCTGCCTGGGCTTCGTACAGCTGTGCCACCCCATGAACCTGGAGGACCAGGAAGCCCAGGGGGCCTAGGAGGGGGACCCTCAGCCTGGGAGGCCTGCCCTCCCGCCCTCCGTGGGCTTCATCATGACCTCCTGCTCCGCAAAATGTCTTCATCGTCCCCAGACCTGCTGTCAGCAGCACTAGGGTCCCGGGGCCGGGGGGCCACAGGCGGAGCTGGGGATCCTGGCTCACCACCTCCGGCCCGGGGTGACACCCCACCAAGTGAGGGCTCAGCCCCTGGCTCCACCAGCCCAGATTCACCTGGGGGAGCCAAAGGGGAACCACCTCCTCCAGTAGGGCCTGGTGAAGGTGTGGGGCTTCTGGGAACTGGAAGGGAAGGGACCTCAGGCCGGGGAGGAAGCCGGGCTGGGTCCCAGCACTTGACCCCAGCTGCACTGCTGTACAGGGCTGCCGTCACCCGAAGTCAGGTAAAGTATGGGAAGGCTCCCAAGCTCTTTCCATCAGACCCCCCCCACCCCATCTCTCCTGCAGAAACGTGGCATCTCATCGGAAGAGGAGGAAGGAGAGGTAGACAGTGAAGTAGAGCTGACATCAAGCCAGAGGTAAGTGATGGCATTACAAGAATTAATGGCATACCAAGCTGTAATCCCCCTCTTCAACATGTAGGTGGCCTCAGAGCCTGAACATGCGCCAGTCACTATCTACCTTCAGCTCAGAGAATCCATCAGATGGGGAGGAAGGCACAGCTAGTGAACCTTCCCCCAGTGGCACACCTGAAGTTGGCAGCACCAACACTGATGAGCGGCCAGATGAGCGGTCTGATGACATGTGCTCCCAGGGCTCAGAAATCCCACTGGACCCACCTCCTTCAGAGGTCATCCCTGGCCCTGAACCCAGCTCCCTGCCCATTCCACACCAGGAACTTCTCAGAGAGCGGGTGAGTGGCACAACAGCAAAAAGCAGATATTGGAATCTCACTCCATTTCTACTCTTTCTCACAGGGCCCTCCCAATTCTGAGGACTCAGACTGTGACAGCACTGAATTGGACAACTCCAACAGCGTTGATGCCTTGCGGCCCCCAGCTTCCCTCCCTCCATGAAAGCCACTCGTATTCCTTGTACATAGAGAAATATTTATATAAATTATATATATATACATATATATATATATATGCGCCACATAATCAACAGAAAGATGGGGCTGTCCCAGCCGTAAGTCAGGCTCGAGGGAGACTGATCCCCTGACCAATTCACCTGATAAACTCTAGGGACACTGGCAGCTGTGGAAATGAATGAGGCACAGCCGTAGAGCTGTGGCTAAGGGCAAGCCCCTTCCTGCCCCACCCCATTCCTTATATTCAGCAAGCAACAAGGCAATAGAAAAGCCAGGGTTGTCTTTATATTCTTTATCCCCAAATAATAGGGGGTGGGGGGAGGGGCGGTGGGAGGGGCAGGAGAGAAAACCACTTAGACTGCACTTTTCTGTTCCGTTTACTCTGTTTACACATTTTGCACTTGGGAGGAGGGAGGCTAAGGCTGGGTCCTCCCCTCTGAGGTTTCTCAGGTGGCAATGTAACTCATTTTTTTGTCCCACCATTTATCTTCTCTGCCCAAGCCCTGTCTTAAGGCCCAGGGGGAGGTTAGGAGACTGATAGCATGTGATGGCTCAGGCTGAAGAACCGGGGTGCTGTTTAAGTCCCTGCTTTTATCCTGGTGCCTGATTGGGGTGGGGACTGTCCTACTGTAACCCCTGTGAAAAACCTTGAAATATAACACTCCATGCAGGCCCAGCTGTTGAGGGTTTTCTTGATGAATGAATGGGGTACCATACATGGTTAAGATAAAGCCTTGGGCTCCGGACTTTATCTGAGGTGTCTGGAGAAGTTCTCCTGCCCCTCCACTTTTTTGCATCTACTCTCACTAAATGAGTATAATGTCAAGCCCCAACTTTCTAAAATTATAGGAATAAATGGTAGCAGATACATCCTTCTAACTTGTTATGGAGGACTATAAATGAAGTTACTAAAAACAATAGACTGAAATTTTTAGTTTAAAATATGCAAGCCTGAACAAGGGGACCAACATTCCCAAGAAACTGGAACCCAGTCAGACATATGATCAACTGCTTAATGTGTATGCCATGTATGTCATGTGTCATTCCTTTCCCCCACCCCCTCCCTAGTGGAAGTGCTTGCCTACTCCCCTAGGACAGGTAAGTCCTCGGAAAGTCTAATCCTCAATCTTTTGGGCACAAGTTTTATAAGGGCCAACCAAGCATGGAGTCAGGGAAAAATAGGATCGAGGGCCACAAAAAAAGATGGAAGTGGTAAAATAGAAGAAAACATCTTAACCGGAATAAAGGCTTCCATTCAAAACCCAAGAAGGGTCCTTTGAGGGATAAAAGGTACAAAAATAACAGCAAGACAAGAGGAATAAAACCCACATGAATCACTGTGGCATCCAGTTTCTATTCACAAAGAAAAAGCTCCAGTCCATCTTTTAATTTTTTTGAAAAATTCCTGACATTACAGAACTAAACTGAAATGTATTAATATTCCACTCTTACATTTCCATGACAAACAGAAAAATTCATGAGCCAAAAAAAAAAAACCAGGGAGAAGCTTATAAAACTAAATATGGATCTC